TTTTATTCTTTTTTCTCTAAACTTACCATCTCGCTTCATTTCATTCATTTCATCTTCCATTGCTGATACCCTTTCTTCCAGTTGATCGCATTGGCTCCTGAGGCTTCTGCATTCTTCACGTAGTTCTCGAGCCTTGGTTTTCAGCTCCATCAGCTCCTTTAAGCACTTCTCTGTATTGGTTATTCTAGTTATACATTCTTCTAAATTTTTTTCAAAGTTTTCAACTTCTTTGCCTTTGGTTTGAATGTCCTCCCGTAGCTCAGAGTAATTTGATCGTCTGAAGCCTTCTTCTCTCAGCTCGTCAAAGTCATTCTCCATCCAGCTTTGTTCCGTTGCTGGTGAGGAACTGTGTTCCTTTGGAGGAGGAGAGGCGCTCTGCTTTTTAGAGTTTCCAGTTTTTCTGTTCTGTTTTTTCCCCATCTTTGTGGTTTTATCTACTTTTGGTCTTTGATGATGGTGATGTACAGATGGGTTTTTGGTGTGGATGTCCTTTCTGTTTGTTAGTTTTCCTTCTAACAGACAGGACCCTCAGCTGCAGGTCTGCTGGAATACCCTGCCGTGTGAGATGTCAGTGTGCCCCTGCTGGGGGGTGCCTCCCAGTTAGGCTGCTCGGGGGTCAGGGGTCAGGGACCCACTTGAGGAGGCAGTCTGCCCATTCTCAGATCTCCAGCTGCGTGCTGGGAGAACCACTGCTCTCTTCAAAGCTGTCAGACAGGGACATTTAAGTCTGCAGAGGTTACTGCTGTCTTTTTGTTTGTCTGTGCCCTGCCCCCAGAGGTGGAGCCTACAGAGGCAGGCAGGCCTCCTGGAGCTGTGGTGGGCTCCACCCAGTTTGAGCTTCCTGGCTGCTTTGTTTACCTAATCAAGCCTGGGCAATGGCGGGCGCCCCCCCCCCCCGGCCTGGCTGCCGCCTTGCAGTTTGATCTCAGACTGCTGTGCTGGCAATCAGCAAGACTCCGTGGACGTAGGACCCTCCGAGCCAGGTGCGGGTTATAATCTCGTGGTGCGCCATTTTTTAAGCCTGTCGGAAAAGCGCAGTATTCGGGTGGGAGTGACCCGATTCTCCAGGTGCGTCCTTCACCCCTTTCTTTGACTAGGAAAGGGAACTCCCTGACCCCTTGTGCTTCCCAAGTGAGGCAATGCCTCGCCCTGCTTTGGCTCGTGCACGGTGCGTGCACCCGCTGACCTGGGCCCACTCTCTGGCACTTCCTAGTGAGATGAACCCGGTACCTCAGATGGAAATGCAGAAATCACCCGTCTTCTGCGTCGCTCACGCTGGGAGCTGTAGACTGGAGCTGTTCCTATTCGGCCATCTTGGCTCCTCCCTCAGGTATCGAAAATTTAATTTTTATATAACTTACTTTAATTTCAGCCATAACTTTCCTATTACATAGTTCCATTAACAAATGATGTGATGCAGTCTATGTTGCAAGTTGGACTACCATTTATCCAAGACGACGAATTGTGCTCTGGAATGCAGAATACAGCACTGGGAGTTGGCCTCAGGACTTCAAGATTTGCTGCAGGCATTCAGAAGAGTTATTTAAATTCTCTGGACTTCAGTTTTCTCACCTACAAATACAAACAAAGGTAAAATAATCTCTAAGTTTCCTTCAAGCTCTTATGGGTTATTTTGGAAAATCTTCCTTTTCAGGGATACTGATTTCACTGTGGCTAAGCAGCTGCTTATGACCTTGAACAAAGCAGAAGTGTTGGAATGCCTTCCTGCTGTCTGTATGGACCTGCTCTTGCCAGTTACTGCACAAAGAAATAGTTTAATTCCACTTGGAATACAGGTATGTCTGGGTTTCAGGAAATAATAGAGTACGGAACTACAGTATTATCTCTCCTGTTTTTCAGGTCTTTACACTTGGACTAGAACTGTAACATCTGCTGTCCTGGTTGCCAGGCTTTTGAACATACACTGTTGGTTCTCCTGGATCTTCACCTTACCAACTGCAGATCTTGGGACTCATCAGCCTCAATAATTATGTGAGCCAATCTCTTAAATAAACCTCAATAGATTAATAGTTTTTTTTTTTTTACTCTTTTTTAGATTAAATTAACACCATTTGAAAGAGAACATTGTTTTCATCATGAATGCTAATAAAGATGAAAGACTTAAAGCCAGAAGCCAAGATTTTCACCTTTTTCCTGCTTTGATGATGCTAAGCATGACCATGTTGTTTCTTCCAGTCACTGGCACTTTGAAGCAAAATATTCCAAGACTCAAGCTAACCTACAAAGGTAAATATATACATATTTTCTAAATTGTTTATTCTCCTTTCTTTTCTTTTTTTGCTTTCCATAGACTTGCTGCTTTCAAATAGCTGTATTCCCTTTTTGGGTTCATCAGAAGGACTGGATTTTCAAACTCTTCTCTTAGATGAGGAAAGAGGCAGGCTGCTCTTGGGAGCCAAAGACCACATCTTTCTACTCAGTCTGGTTGACTTAAACAAAAATTTTAAGAAGGTCAGTATATTTATATATACATTTGGTTAAATCAGGTTGTAACATACTTTGAAATGTTTTGCAGATTTATTGGCCTGCTGCAAAGGAACGGGTGGAATTATGTAAATTAGCTGGGAAAGATGCCAATGTAAGTATGAAACTGTAACAATTATCTTTGTAGTGTTAATGCTTTTAATTTTTGTGCCCAACAGACAGAATGTGCAAATTTCATCAGAGTACTTCAGCCCTATAACAAAACTCACATATATGTGTGTGGAACTGGAGCATTTCATCCAATATGTGGGTATATTGATCTTGGAGTCTACAAGGAGGTAATATAATGAAAAAGCATGAAAAGCATAATAAGTTCACTAGTGTTAATATTTCTCATAACAGGATATTATATTCAAACTAGACACACATAATTTGGAGTCTGGCAGACTGAAATGTCCTTTCGATCCTCAGCAGCCTTTTGCTTCAGTAATGACAGGTAAGATCAATGACAGGCAGTTCTTATCCTTAAAAAGTTCTGTGTACTTTTTTCTCCCTCTCAGATGAGTACCTCTACTCTGGAACAGCTTCTGATTTCCTTGGCAAAGATACTGCATTCACTCGATCCCTTGGGCCTACTCATGACCACCACTACATCAGAACTGACATTTCAGAGCACTACTGGCTCAATGGTTTGTGATTTTTTTTTGTTTACTTTTGATTGTCTTAATTTATAGCTTCTTTTCTTTCAAACAGGAGCAAAATTTATTGGAACTTTCTTCATACCAGACACCTACAATCCAGATGATGATAAAATATATTTCTTCTTTCGTGAATCATCTCAAGAAGGCAGTACCTCCGATAAAACCATCCTTTCTCGAGTTGGAAGAGTTTGTAAGGCAAGATATATTTATATATTTTACTTAAAACAAATATTTATCTTTATTTTTTTTTTCATGTCAGAATGATGTAGGAGGACAACGCAGCCTGATAAACAAGTGGACGACTTTTCTTAAGGCCAGACTGATTTGCTCAATTCCTGGAAGTGATGGGGCAGATACTTACTTTGATGAGCTTCGTAAGTTCCTTCTTTCCTTCTTTCTTGGAAAGAAGAGTAAATATTTATTTTTCCCCTTTAATAGAAGATATTTATTTACTCCCCACAAGAGATGAAAGAAATCCTGTAGTATATGGAGTCTTTACTACAACCAGGTATGTTCAACAAAATGCTTTTAATGCTTCAGAATGATTGAATGATGATGCTTTTTTTTTCCAGCTCCATCTTCAAAGGCTCTGCTGTTTGTGTGTATAGCATGGCTGACATCAGAGCAGTTTTTAATGGTCCATATGCTCATAAGGAAAGTGCAGACCATCGTTGGGTGCAGTATGATGGGAGAATTCCTTATCCACGGCCTGGTACAGTATGTATCCAACTTAATAATCAAATTATTTTATGTCTTTACTTTCCTCCACATTTATTTTCAGTGTCCAAGCAAAACCTATGACCCACTGATTAAGTCCACCCGAGATTTTCCAGATGATGTCATCAGTTTCATAAAGCGGCACTCTGTGATGTATAAGTCCGTATACCCAGTTGCAGGAGGACCAACGTTCAAGAGAATCAATGTGGATTACAGACTGACACAGATAGTGGTGGATCATGTCATTGCAGAAGATGGCCAGTACGATGTAATGTTTCTTGGAACAGGTAAGCTAAAACTAGATTAGGATTTTTTCAAAACAATGGGATCATGGGTTATGCATTTTTTCAGACATTGGAACTGTCCTCAAAGTTGTCAGCATTTCAAAGGAAAAGTGGAATATGGAAGAGGTAGTGCTGGAGGAGTTGCAGATATTCAAGGTAAGACTCAGTCCAGAGTGCCAGGAGAAAAGTATCTTTATTGACATTTAACTTCTATTTTCAGCACTCATCAATCATCTTGAACATGGAATTGTCTCTGAAGCAGGTACTTTTTAACTTTTGTATGAAAGTTAATCACTTCTAATTCATTTGTTTTGCCCGATTTGCAGCAACAATTGTACATTGGTTCCCGAGATGGATTGGTTCAGCTCTCCTTGCACAGATGCGACACTTATGGGAAAGCTTGCGCAGACTGTTGTCTTGCCAGAGACCCCTACTGTGCCTGGGATGGAAATGCATGCTCTCGATATGCTCCTACTTCTAAAAGGTAAGAGGCACATGGAGTTAATATAAAGGCTTAAGTTCTAATAAGTTTAATCCCCTTTCCGCAGGAGAGCTAGACGCCAAGATGTAAAATATGGCGACCCAATCACCCAGTGCTGGGACATCGAAGACAGTAAGTACAGCTCTGATATGCTTTTTCTCCCAGGTTAATCTCTTATTCCATGTTTGCTTTCCAGGCATTAGTCATGAAACTGCTGATGAAAAGGTGATTTTTGGCATTGAATTTAACTCAACCTTTCTGGAATGTATACCTAAATCCCAACAAGCAACTATTAAATGGTATATCCAGAGGTCAGGGGATGAGCATCGAGAGGAGGTAAGCTGTTGTCATCAAAGAATACTCACTTTAATTTATTACCTACATTTTTCCAATTCTGCAGTTGAAGCCCGATGAAAGAATCATCAAAACGGAATATGGGCTACTGATTCGAAGTTTGCAGAAGAAGGATTCTGGGATGTATTACTGCAAAGCCCAGGAGCACACTTTCATCCACACCATAGTGAAGCTGACTTTGAATGTCATTGAGAATGAACAGATGGAAAATACCCAGAGGGCAGAGCATGAGGAGGGGAAGGTCAAGGATCTATTGGCTGAGTCACGGTTGAGATACAAAGACTACATCCAAATCCTTAGCAGCCCAAACTTCAGCCTCGACCAGTACTGCGAACAGATGTGGCACAGGGAGAAGCGGAGACAGAGAAACAAGGGGGGCCCAAAGTGGAAGCACATGCAGGAAATGAAGAAGAAACGAAATCGAAGACATCACAGAGACCTGGATGAGCTCCCTAGAGCTGTAGCCACGTAGTTTTCTACTTAATTTAAAGAAAAGAATTCCTTACCTATAAAAACATTGCCTTCTGTTTTGTATATCCCTTATAGTAATTCATAAATGCTTCCCATGGAGTTTTGCTAAGGCACAAGACAATAATCTGAATAAGACAATATGTGATGAATATAAGAAAGGGCAAAAAATTCATTTGAACCAGTTTTCCAAGAACAAATCTTGCACAAGCAAAGTATAAGAATTATCCTAAAAATAGGGGGTTTACAGTTGTAAATGTTTTATGTTTTGAGTTTTGGAATTTATTGTCATGTAAATAGTTGAGCTAAGCAAGCCCCGAATTTGATAGTGTATAAGGTGCTTTATTCCCTCGAATGTCCATTAAGCATGGAATTTACCATGCAGTTGTGCTATGTTCTTATGAACAGATATATCATTCCTATTGAGAACCAGCTACCTTGTGGTAGGGAATAAGAGGTCAGACACAAATTAAGACAACTCCCATTATCAACAGGAACTTTCTCAGTGAGCCATTCACTCCTGGAGAATGGTATAGGAATTTGGAGAGGTGCATTATTTCTTTCTGGCCACTGGGGTTAAATTTAGTGTACTACAACATTGATTTACTGAAGGGCACTAATGTTTCCCCCAGGATTTCTATTGACTAGTCAGGAGTAACAGGTTCACAGAGAGAAGTTGGTGCTTAGTTATGTGTTTTTTAGAGTATATACTAAGCTCTACAGGGACAGAATGCTTAATAAATACTTTAATAAGATATGGGAAAATATTTTAATAAAACAAGGAAAACATAATGATGTATAATGCATCCTGATGGGAAGGCATGCAGATGGGATTTGTTAGAAGACAGAAGGAAAGACAGCCATAAATTCTGGCTTTGGGGAAAACTCATATCCCCATGAAAAGGAAGAACAATCACAAATAAAGTGAGAGTAATGTAATGGAGCTCTTTTCACTAGGGTATAAGTAGCTGCCAATTTGTAATTCATCTGTTAAAAAAAATCTAGATTATAACAAACTGCTAGCAAAATCTGAGGAAACATAAATTCTTCTGAAGAATCATAGGAAGAGTAGACATTTTATTTATAACCAATGATATTTCAGTATATATTTTCTCTCTTTTAAAAAATATTTATCATACTCTGTATATTATTTCTTTTTACTGCCTTTATTCTCTCCTGTATATTGGATTTTGTGATTATATTTGAGTGAATAGGAGAAAACAATATATAACACACAGAGAATTAAGAAAATGACATTTCTGGGGAGTGGGGATATATATTTGTTGAATAACAGAACGAGTGTAAAATTTTAACAACGGAAAGGGTTAAATTAACTCTTTGACATCTTCACTCAACCTTTTCTCATTGCTGAGTTAATCTGTTGTAATTGTAGTATTGTTTTTGTAATTTAACAATAAATAAGCCTGCTACATGTAAAAAGAACCAAACTCACAATATTAACATAAACATCTTTCATATTTTGTTAGTACTTTCAAATGTTTTCAATTTGACTTTCCCTCTGAATATGCATGGTGTGTTTCCTGTCTGTTTAAGCAGAACTCACCTTTCCTTCTTGTAACACAGAACCCTTAGCCTTCTTCTGTTTTGCCTTTTCACGCCCTTTATAGTGTGAAATGAAAAATTAGTCACTTCCTCACATGGAAGGCAGCTTTTCAGAAAATAACAGACATTGCTCGTTTCTCATGCATTCTACATATCTTGAAAGAAAAGTCTGTGAGAAAACCCTGTGATTAGAGGGCAACTTAATGCAAGATCTGTGGCTCTATGTTGAGAGCATTCTCTCTCTGTTATTTTTATTTTATTTGCATTGCTTACCTATCTCAAAGTAGTCAAACTGATATATGAGATTGAGTACTCCCTTTTGATATTATACTGATGAATATTTGTAGGTGTTTCACTATAAGGAACAGCTAAGGAATAATTTTAATAAAAGTGAACCAGAACAAATCACTCATTTAAAAAGTAATTCAGAAGAACAGTGTGGCATGATCAGACTTCTAATTGAATAGCGTAACAACAGTGTTTGTAATTATAGATTTGCTTGGACAAAATATTCCAGGAACTCATAGCGAGCTCAAAGCAATTAAGTGGGAACATTTTTAATTTAAAAAAAATTTCCAAATATTTGTGGGTCCGACAGTAATGATCAAAATATGAATGACTTTGGAAAATTTACATGAAGCTCAAGTGTTAGGATTGACTTATGAAAATAAATTTTATTTCTATCCAAATTTGAATGTCCAAACCATTTTTTAGTTACTTCTTTCTAATCCTAGTTATTCAGACAAAATTTGGAAACTTATTTTATGACCACATCTAATATTCTGGCTGCTTTGGATACAATACTCTTGATTTATGATAATTAGTTAAAATATATTAAAAATATTATTAGTAAAATAAAATTTCACACAATAAAAAACAACATAGAGTACACATATTTATATGTATTTTTAAAGATAAAGAATATCTAAAATGTGTTTTTTTCTTAGCTTTTTAGTTGTCTAGAACATTTAGAGAAAGAGTATGAATATATTAAATCCACAAACACACTATATACTTCCTCACCACTGACTATTTTATCAAATTTGCCTTAAAATAATGAAAAAGAAAAGTATAGTTAATGGTTTCAAATATGCTAAGAAATTGACTCTGCGGAGGGGATCTTAAAATGCCTGTTTACTCATGTTTTCGTATTTTTCTTGTCTCTAATACTTTTGTCTTTGTCTGCCTTGTGTGTTCTTTTCTGAATTTCATTTCAGCAATTTATGCTGCTAAATAGAATCCCGCATGTCTGCATTCATTTACATTCAACTTATTGTAAATTTTGAGATTTTATTTAGAAATGAATTGTCTAATTAATTTATGTAGAGTCCTTTTTTCCAAAGAGCTCAAAACACTACATCCACATTATTGACTTTTGGAAACCAACCAAATTACTTAAGAAATGGAAAAGTAGTCACAGAGAAATTTAGTAATTTGCAAAAGCCACAACAGTAGTGGAAGAATTAAAATTCATAAAGTCTCATCATTCTGTTGGCTAAAATAATGCTCTTTACAATATGCTGGCTACAAAATGGTCTTACTCTTGAATTTTGCTTTTGGTTCATATTTTGGTTCTTCATATTCTAGTATGTTTTGTTCCTGCTGAATTTTACAGACTCAGCTAAACAATAAGTTATTAGTAGTCACTTGTTTTCATTATCATAATTGAATTTCCAAGAACAACTTGATATCATTCAGCTGTCCAAAAAATAATAAGAGCATTCATTAAATACTGATTTTCTTAAACTTAAATGTTGTATTTCATATTTATTTATATAATACAAATGGAAATCAAAACTGAAATAGCCTCCCTTTAGAATGTCACATTTTTCTTAGAAAACATTTTGGAATTGGTTAACCTTATTGGGAATGGATAATTTAGAAACAAACCAAAAAAAAAAAAAGATATTTGAAGTGTTTTTATAGGAGATGTATTTTTATCATAGTAAATGATCACAATTTTAAATAATTCATCTTACAAGTCAGGTAAAATAAAATCGATTCCCAGATTCCATACATTAGGAGTGCAAAGACAGGATCATACACATGACTTATACCTCTCATTTAAATATTTTATAGTATAAAGTATTTATGGAAAGGGTTTGAGATAGATGATTTTTGGGAAAGGGCAAAATGTGTCAGATGCCCTAGTTAATCATGTAATTTAATTCTGGTATTGTGAGTGGTTAGCAATCAATTTTGAATTTATAATTCTGCTATTTTAAAAGAAATGTAGTCTTGTAGTATGAAATAATTAAAAATTGTTAAATGTATATTTTGGTTGTATTATAATAAAATGCAAACATGACTGTTCTATGATTATAAAAACTACTGGTTTGTGTGCAAATTTTGTTTTCAAA